CTGAAAGAGAACCTGTAGGCTATGGAATAAGGGGTAAGGAAAAGGGACCCATGCTCTGCTAAGAGCGTCTAGTCTTAGATGCTCCCAAGGTCACTTTTGGGCTCTTGTTCAGGCTGCACAGGCCCCAGGGACTTAACCACTTCCTTTGCTCATCAAAGCAGAACCCCCCACTCCACCCCTTGGGACTCCCGCCCCCAAGCCTGAAGCCTGGCTCTAGGGTAAGACAGTCCACCAATCTCTCCCTTCAAAAGTGAAAACATACGGGGCCCTTTTTGTTGTAAGAGTTTAACTGTTGGGTTGAGAAAGAATGTAAGCCAAAAACAACAAATATGAGGAAGTAAAAAAAAGTTTAAAACATATTACAAGTTAGTCACAGTCACTGTCCCCACTTCATAGTTCCTGGTTCCTGTCATAATTGGTGCTGTTAGAGAACAGCTACAATACTATAGTTTCCAAGACTTATTTTTAAACAATGGAACCCTCTTTTTCAAATATAGTTCAAATTGGCCTGGCGTGGTGGCTCACACCTCTAGTCCCAACATTTCGGGAGGTGGGCAGATCGCTTGAGCTCCGGAGTTCAAGACCATCCTAGGCAACATGGCAAAACCCCATCTCTACAAAAAATACAAAAGTTAGCTAGGCATGGTGGTACGTGCCTGTAGTCCCAGAAGAGACTGAAGGTTTAGATCAATCAACATGATGTAGACCTTATTTGGATATTGATATTGACCCCATCTCTACAAAAAATAAAAATATTAGCCAGGCATGGTGGCACATGCCTGTAATCCCAGCTACTTGGGAGGCTGAGGCAGGAGAATCACTTGAACCCGGGAGGCAGAGGTTGCAGTGAGCTGCGATTGCGCCACTGCACTCCAGCCTGGGTGACTGGGCTACAGAGCGAGACTCTGTCTCAAAAAAAAAAAAAAATGTTGACCCAGATTTTAACCAACCATATACAATTATCAACCATATACAAATAATATTGCTAATGAGCAAGAAAGTGGAAGTAAACATGTAGATATTCATGCACCAGGCTCTGCTACCAGTTGGTTATTTTGGCTGTGTACTTGTGTCCAAGGTCATTCACTCACTGGGTAGGTTTATGTCCTATGATGCCATCAACTGCCTATTAAAAATAAAACATAAAAGTCTTTGCAGATGCTGCTGCTGCCGGGAGCCCCGTACTATCAGCCGTGGTTAACCCCACCGTGTTCTTCGACATTGCTGTCAACAGCGAGCCCTTGGGCCATGTCTCCTTCAAGCTATTTGCAGACAAGGTTCCAAAGACAGCAGAAAACTTTCGTGCTCTGAGCACTGGAGAGAAAGGATTTGGTTATAAGGGTTCCTGCTTTCACAGAATTATTCCAGGGTTTATGTGTCAGGGTGGTGACTTCACACACCATAATGGCACTAGCAGCAAGTCCATCTACGGGGAGAAATTTGATGATGAGAACTTCATCCTAAAGCATACAGGTCCTGGCATCTTGTCCATGGCAAATGCTGGACCCAACACAAACAGTTCCCAGTTTTTCATCTGCACTGCCAAGACTGAGTGGTTGGATGGCAAGCATGTGGTCTTTGGCAAGGCGAAAGAAGGCATGAATATTGTGGAGGCCATAGAGCACTTTGGGTCCAGGAATGGCAAGACCAGCAAGAAGATCACCACTGCTGACTGTGGACAACTCTTAATAAGTTTGACTTGTGTTTTATCTTAGCCACCAGACCATTCCTTCTGTAGGTCAGGAGA